ATTCCACTTGCTGTAAGCAAGAATAACAAGGCCCCTGTCATCAGAGGTCACATTCCAGTGGGGGAGACAGAGGATAAATTCTCCCCCAGTGGACCTTGAGCTCTGTGAAGGCACTTTTGTATTCTTGAAGCCTAGTACGTGCGGAAGTACTTAATAAAAGTTGGTGCAATGAATGATTGAAGAGCCAATCTGGAGTTTTGAAAATTAAACCACAAAAATGCAAAAGGATAAAGCCTGACGTACGTATATGATTGCAAGAGGTCATGTATCCAGGTCAAGACAAAGTCCCCTGGGAATAAGATAGAGAATTTAGAAGTGGGTGTTCCCGGCTGGGCGCGGTGGTTTACGCCTGTAATCCCAGCACTTTGGGAGGCCAAGTTGGGCGGATCACAAGGTCAGGAGTTCGAGACCAGCCTGTCCAGTATGGTGAAACCCTGTCTCTACTAAAAATGTAAAAATTAGCCGGCACTTTCCAGCCTGGGCGACAGAGCGAGACTTTGTCTCAAAAAACAAAAAAACAAAAAACAAACAAAAAAAAAAAGAGAGCGAGAGAGAAGTGGGTGTTCCCTGGATCCCAGAGCCGGACAATGCTTGAACTTAATAAGATTTATAGGGCAATTGTGGTCAGCTTTTCCATTTAGTGTTTTCACATACGTTATCATTTAATCCTCACATGAGGCTTGCAAAGTACCTATTATTATCCTCAATTTACAGTGGAGGGAACTCAAGCCCAGAGTGAATTTAGGGCCCACACCACTGCTCAGTAGGGGAGCTGTTCTGGGCCCTGCCTCTCTTCCCAATACTCAGAGTGCCTCTTGCTACAGCTGGCCCTACAGGGAAGGGAAATGCACTGATCTGTCACTGCTGTCGAATCCCCCAAATTCCCTTCACCCAGTTCCTCGCACCCAGGGTAGCTGCCCTTTGGGGCGAAGGGCACAGGGGAAGGGGCCTTAGTAGGTTAATTATTAATCCTTTGCGCCTCAGGGCACCACGGGCTTCTGTCCCCTCCTGGAGGCGGAGGGACACGGACTGGCTAGGCGCTGGTGAGGGGGCGGCGGTCCCAGCAGCAGGCATGGGAGTGGCGGCGCGGCCCCCAGCCCTGCGGCACTGGTTCAGCCACTCAATTCCTCTCGCTATCTTCGCGCTGCTGCTGCTTTATCTCAGTGTTCGGAGCCTAGGTGAGCTGCCCCTTCCCTCACTTGCTCCGGGAGGAAGCCCGGAATCCAGGCCCTCACGACTCAAGCCTCTTTCTCGAGCCCTCACCGCTCCGCTTCTCCTCTACCCAGGCGCCCGCTCGGGCTGCGGACCCAGGGCGCAGCCCTGCGTTCCAGGGGAAACGGCGCCCTTCCAGGTACGCTAGGCGCAGGATTGGGCGCGGGCGCTTCCCACCTCTTCCCATCGTGTCTCCCCACCAGGTCCGGCAGGAGTCGGGAACCCTGGAGGCCCCGGAGAGGAAACAGCCTCCGTGTCTGGGCCCTCGGGGGATGCTGGGCCGCATGATGAGGCGGTTCCACGCCAGTCTGAAACCCGAAGGGGATGTGGGGCTGTCGCCGTACCTGGCGGGATGGAGGGCACTCGTCGAGTGAGTGGCCTCCCGCCCCCCAGCCGGTCCCCATCTCCATTCTCTCAAATCGTCTCGCCCGCAGGTTCCTGACTCCCCTCGGCTCCGTCTTCGCCTTCGCCACTAGGGAGGCCTTCACCAAGGTGACAGACCTGGAGGCTCGGGTGCACGGCCCGGACGCGGAGCACTACTGGTCGCTGGTGGCCATGGCGGCGTGGGAGCGGAGGGCGGGACTGCTGGAGCAGCCGGGGGCGGCCCCCCGGGACCCGACCCGGAGCTCGGGCTCTCGCACGCTGCTCCTGCTGCACCGCGCGCTGCGCTGGTCCCAGCTCTGCCTCCACCGGGTGGCGACCGGCGCGCTGGGAGGCCCGGACGCGGGCGTGCAGTGCAGCGACGCCTACCGTGCGGCCCTGGGTCCGCATCACCCCTGGCTGGTCCGACAGACCGCCCGCCTCGCCTTCCTCGCCTTCCCGGGTCGCCGCCGCCTGCTGGAGCTGGCGTGTCCCGGAGCCACCGAGGCGGAGGCGCGGGCCGCGCTGGTCCGGGCCGCCGGCACCTTGGAGGATGTCTACAACCGCACCCAGAGCCTGCTGGCCGAGCGCGGCCTGCTCCAGCTGGCCTAAGACGGCGGCTGCGGGGACCGGCGGGAACGGAGCGGACCGCCCGGGGTGGGGCCGCGCAGCCCGGGGTCAGTCCTGCAGCCCGCGCCGCGGCCGCCTCCGTATCCCGCCTCTTCCGTGACGTCGCCGCGGCGAGGGCCGCCCCCGGCAGGGAATGGCGTTGAGCTCCCTCTGTCCGCAGTCTCGGAAAGACGGGAGGAGCTGTGAGGAATAAAAAAGCAATATTTGGCAGCGTCGACGTAGGGCGTTTTGTGTGATGACGACAGGCGCTTAAGGGAAATAAAAAACGAAGGTGAGAAGATGTGTCATCTCTGTTCTCGGCAGCCGA